GAAGCCCCTTGTCCCTAGGAATTTGAATTCTTACTTGATGACAACAGCGACATCATGGTGGCCCCTGTTATTCCACAGCCTCAAAATTTAACCGCTGTGAGCTCACTAGCAGCTTCTGCCAGGCGAGCACCCCTTCCCTCGGGGCTCAGGCTCCTGGACAGGCTCAGCCTTGGGCAGCCTTCGCCAGGTCCACAGAGAATGGCGTTGGGAAGGGTGGACCTGGCGGATGGGGTGGGGACAGGCGGGCCAGACCCTCCTTCGTACCCCAGCACAGGGCTCCCAAATGAGAGGTCCCCAGCACTGCCCAGAGGAACTTCTGCGATTGTGGAAATGATTCCTGCCTGCTTTGTCCATTAGCCACTCCTCCCAGGAAGACACACACACTCACTCACTCCACCTGCCACGAAGGAACTGAACTTCTAACTGTATTTAATTCGCATCTAAATGGCCACACGTGGTTGGTGGCTGCTGTAGTTGACAGCGCTGCGTGAAGGCTCCGGCGCTTCTCGCACCGCAGGGCCCACAGCACAGACCACACCTGTAGACTTGGAGGAGTGGCAGGGGTGCCAGGAGAATCCTGCCCTGCCCGTAGCCCCGGATGAAAGGATGACATTGAGTTCGCGACGCTGCGCTCCTCGGGAACACGAACCACACCTGGAAGCAGCCTGCCCCTGTGGCCCCAAGGTTCCCGGGTCCCTTCAGCGGCTGCCCCAGGGGCCTGGCCGGCAGTGTCTGGGAGGGAGCAGCGATCCCGCCTCCTGGGATCTCCCGGGCGCCGCCCGGGGAGGAAGCGAGGGGCTGGGGGTGCTGCTCACCCGCTCCGCGCGCCTCGGCTCCCAACACAGCGCCCCGGCCCCGCGCCGCGCTCGATTCCCCGGCTCCCCGCGCCCCTGGCTCCTGGCCCTCCCCGCCCGGCGCCCCGGCCCCGCGCCCCGGCCCCGCGCACAGCGCCCCCGGCGGCGGCCGAGCGGAGCCCGAGCGGGGCGGCGCACGGCGCGGGGCCGGGCCGGGCGGCTCCCGGCGCGACTTCCTGTTGTGCCCGCGCCCCGCCGCCGCCGCCGCCCGGCGCCCCTCGCCCGCGGCCCGGCGCGGCCGCCGCCCATGGATTTCACCTAGTGCCGGCGGCCATGGCCGCGCAGTGCTGCTGCCGCCAGGCGCCCGGCGCCGAGGCCGCGCCCGTCCGCCCGCCGCCCGAGCCGCCGCCCGCCCTGGACGTGGCCTCGGCCTCCAGCGCGCAGCTCTTCCGCCTCCGCCACCTGCAGCTGGGCCTGGAGCTGCGGCCCGAGGCGCGCGAGTTGGCCGGCTGCCTGGTGCTCGAGCTGTGCGCGCTGCGGCCCGCGCCCCGCGCGCTCGTGCTCGACGCGCACCCGGCTCTGCGCCTGCACTCAGCCGCCTTCCGTCGCGCCCCCGCCGCCGCCGCCGAGACGCCCTGCGCCTTCGCCTTCTCCGCCCCCGGGCCGGGGCCCGCGCCGCCGCCCCCGCTGCCCGCCTTCCCCGAGGCGCCCGGCTCCGAGCCCGCCTGCTGTCCGCTGGCCTTCAGGGTGGACCCGTTCACCGACTACGGCTCCTCGCTCACCGTCACGCTGCCGCCCGAGCTGCAGGCGCACCAGCCCTTCCAGGTCATCCTGCGGTACACCTCGACCGACGCCCCCGCCGTGAGTCCGGGGCGGGCGCCGGGGCTGCGGGCGGCCGTCTGCTGATGGGCCATCCTGCCCACAGATCTGGTGGCTGGACCCAGAGCTGACCTATGGCTGCGCCAAGCCCTTCGTCTTCACCCAGGGCCACTCCGTGTGCAACCGCTCCTTCTTCCCGTGCTTCGACACACCTGCCGTGAAGTGCACCTACTCTGCCGTCGTCAAGGTCAGGGGCCGCCAGCTGCCGTCACCTTGCTCGGCCACCCGGTCTCAGTCCGGCCTCCTTACAGGCGCCATCGGGGGTGCAGGTGCTGATGAGTGCCACCCGGAGTGCATACATGGAGGAAGAAGGCGTCTTCCACTTCCACATGGAGCACCCCGTGCCCGCCTACCTCGTGGCCCTGGTGGCCGGAGACCTCAAGCCGGCAGACATCGGGCCCAGGTAGGGCCTCCTGCTGGGGCCTTCTGGGGCTGCGGCCTCAGCTCACCCTCTCTGCATGCACCAGGAGCCGCGTGTGGGCCGAGCCATGCCTCCTGCCCACGGCCACCAGCAAGCTGTCGGGCGCAGTGGAGCAGTGGCTGAGTGCAGCTGAGCGGCTGTATGGGCCCTACATGTGGGGCAGGTAGGCCCCGGGGACCTGTGGACCTGGCTGGCGGTCTGCCACCCTCACCGCCCTCCCGGTGCAGGTACGACATTGTCTTCCTGCCACCCTCCTTCCCCATCGTGGCCATGGAGAACCCCTGCCTCACCTTCATCATCTCCTCCATCCTGGAGAGCGATGAGTTCCTGGTCATCGATGTCATCCACGAGGTGGCCCACAGTTGGTTCGGCAACGCTGTCACCAACGCCACGTGGGAAGAGATGTGGCTGAGCGAGGGCCTGGCCACCTATGCCCAGCGCCGTATCACCACCGAGACCTACGGTGCGGCCAGGGCCGGGGAGGGCAGCCACGGGTCACCTCTCCTCTGTCTCCGGACCCCATCCAGGTGCTGCCTTCACCTGCCTGGAGACTGCCTTCCGCCTGGACGCCCTGCACCGGCAGATGAAGCTTCTGGGAGAGGACAGCCCGGTCAGCAAACTGCAGGTCAAGCTGGAGCCAGGTACCTGCTCCTCAGGACCCGCTCCCACAACTGACGCCAGCCCAGGTGGGTGTTCACCTTGCAGGAGTGAATCCCAGCCACCTGATGAACCTGTTCACCTACGAGAAGGGCTACTGCTTCGTGTACTACCTGTCCCAGCTCTGCGGAGACCCACAGCGCTTTGATGACTTTCTCCGAGTGAGCAGCCCCCTGCCCGGGACGGCCCTGCTAGGCCTGCTGAGGCCCCACCTCTGCCACACAGGCCTATGTGGAGAAGTACAAGTTCACCAGCGTGGTGGCCCAGGACCTGCTGGACTCCTTCCTGAGCTTCTTCCCGGAGCTGAAGGAGCAGAGCGTGGACTGCCGGGCAGGTGAGGCTGACCCCCAACCCTGCAGCCAGGGAGCAGGGACCCCAGGGTCACTTCTCCCCTCTAGGGCTGGAATTCGAGCGCTGGCTCAATGCCACAGGCCCGCCGCTGGCTGAGCCGGACCTGTCTCAGGGATCCAGCCTGACCCGGCCCGTGGAGGCCCTTTTCCAGCTGTGGACCGCAGAACCTCTGGACCAGGCAGCTGCCTCGGCCAGCGCCATTGACATCTCCAAGTGGAGGACCTTCCAGACAGCACTCTTCCTGGACCGGCTCCTGGATGGGTCCCCGCTGCCGCAGGGTGAGTCCCTGCAGCTGATGGGGGCGGCCCAGGGCCCAGCCCTGACCTGCCCCCTGCGCTGCAGAGGTGGTGATGAGCCTGTCCAAGTGCTACTCCTCCCTGCTGGACTCGATGAACGCTGAGATCCGCATCCGCTGGCTGCAGATTGTGGTCCGCAACGACTACTATCCTGACCTCCACAGGGTGCGGCGCTTCCTGGAGAGCCAGGTGCGGTCACCTGCCCAGGGGGCCAGCCTGGACCCACCAGTGTGACCGAGTGCCCCTCCTGCAGATGTCACGCATGTACACCATCCCGCTGTACGAGGACCTCTGCACCGGTGCCCTCAAGTCCTTCGCGCTGGAGGTCTTCTACCAGACGCAGGGCCGGCTGCACCCCAACCTGCGCAGAGCCATCCAGCAGATCCTGTCCCAGGGCCTGGGCTCCAGCACAGAGCCCGCCTCAGAGCCCAGCACGGAGCTGGGCAAGGCTGAAGCAGACACAGACTCGGACGCACAGGCCCTGCTGCTTGGGGACGAGGCCCCCAGCAGTGCCATCTCTCTCAGGGACGTCAATGTGTCTGCCTAGCCCTGTTGGCGGGCTGACCCTCGACCTCCCAGACACCACAATTGTGCCTTCTGTGGGCCAGGCCTGCCATGACTGCGTCTCGGCTCTGGCCATGAGCTCTGCCCAGGCCCACAAGCCCCTCCCCTGGGCTCTCCCAGGCAGGGAGAATGGGGAGAGGGACCTCCTTGTGTCTGGCAGAGACCTGTGGACCTGGCCTCCCCACTCCCAGCTCTCTTGCACTGCAGGCCCTGGGGCCAGCCCGCACACACCATGCCTCCTGTCTCAACACTGACAGCTGTGCCTAGCCCCGGATGCCAGCACCTGCCAGGTGCCGCCCCGGGGCAAGGGCCCCAGCAGCCCTATGGTGACCGCCACACTGTGCCTTAATGTCTGCCGGGGGCCCAGGCTGTGCTGTCCCTGCAGCACGCCTCCTTGCAGGGATCTGAGCCACCCTCCCCGCACAGCCCTGCACCCCGCCCCTGGGGTTGGCAGCCTCAGTTGGCCCCTGGCAGAGGAACAAGGACACAGACATTCCCTCAGTGTGGGGGGCAGGGGACACAGGGAGAGGATGGTTGTCCCTGGGGAGGGCCCTCTGGCCCCAGGCAACCTTAGCCCCTCAGAACAGGGAGTCCCAGGACCCAGGGAGAGTGTGGGGACAGGACAGCCTGTCTCTTGTAGCTTCCTGGGGTGGGAGGCACAGGGGCAAAGCAATACCCCAGGGAAAGTGGGAGGTGGTGCTGGTGCTCTCTCCAGGCCCACCATGCTGGGAGAGGCGGCCAGAGCCTGGGGCCTCCAGCCTGGGACTGCTGTGATGGGGTATCACGGTGATGGTCCCATTAAACTTCCACTCTGCAAACCTGATCTCCTGCGCTCTTTCTCGCGACTCTTGTCCTCTGCATCTTCCTGGCTGTGTAGGGTGGGCTGGCCTGCCGGGACTTGGGGCCTGGAGCTGGTCAGGAGCTGGGTGTGGCCCCCTCCTCTGATACATAAGCCCGAGAGCAGGCTCCCCGAATCCTGCCCAGCCCCTTGGCTGGACCCCCTGGGCCTGAGTAGCCTCTGGATGTCACAGGAAAGCCATGTGTCACCTTCACTCTGGGCCTTCACCTGTGGCTTAAGCCAAATCCCGGCCTCAGTGGTGATCCTTTCCCAAGATGGGTACAAGGTGACAGGCATGTTTTGTTTTGGAGAACTGAGATTTCCATTTTCCCAGGCGATAGGTGTCGCTGCCCTTCACAGTCCCCAAGGATGTGGCGCCACCATCTCAGTGCCACGCACACCTGGCCAACATGCCGTGGCCCAGAAGCAGCACGTCTCTTCTCCCAACCCGCTGGCCAGGCCCAGTCACAGCCCCACTCCACACATGGCAGCCAGGAAGTGGGGAGGGCAGGAGGTGCTGGGCAAATAACCCTGATACCATCACTGTCCAGTCCCCAGTCACCAAATGTCCCACTCACCCTCCTTCCTGTTCTGGATGCCCCGCCCCTCCCCTCCCCTCCCAAGGACATATGAGTCCCCTCCAGTGGCGGTGGCAACTCTGGTCTAGGGTCTGGGGCCGTCTCTACATGTGTTGCTTCATGTACCTTCTTCACATCAGGTCTGGGGGAGGCGCCACCCCATCCAGAGACCTAGGAACTAGAAGACTGCCACTGCCCCTCACACCCAGGGATAGGATGACTGCAGTAACCCCTGTGAAAGCGGGTATGGAGGGCACCTGGCAGCCCCTGCTGCATGGCCATCTAAAGTCTTGCCAGGCAGGCACAGCTAGGGCCCCTGCCTGGGAGTGGACACCCCACTCCCCCAAGTCATGTTCTCTGTGGCCTGGGGCTCCAGCCTTGGGAGGACCCCTTTCCTGTTTCTTAACCATGCTTGATGGTGTCCTCAAAGGAGCCCTGCTCAGTGGCAGAACTGCTTTCTCAGCCTCTTCCCCGCCAAGGTTGTTTTCAAGTCCCAGCAGTCACAGACTTTCATCCTGGGCTCTTCTTTCTTTTGCAATTCAGCTCTCGAAATGACTCTGTGGTCTGCGGGTGACTCCACTCCACGTGCCTACAGCCACGCCCACAGCGCCACCTCCGGACGCTGCTGAGCTGCGCACCTGTGCCTGACACCTGGCTTTGGGAAACTCAGCAGCAGTGCCCAGCGTCATGACCCTGGGGGCAGGAGGGCATCTGGATCCAGGATGGCACCCTCACCACAATCTGTCTTGGCTCTGTGCCCGCCCGTGGGGTACACAGGAGGGCTCTTTCAGCCCTAAGTCCTTGTGTTCCTGACCTTTGTTCCTCTTCCACCCAGCTTGCAAGTGCAGAATTTTTTTTTAGCTCGTCGCTTCCCTGCAGTCCCTTGTCCAATGCAGCCTCCGGCCGATACTCAGGCCAGTGTTGTTTCCCAACCTCTCCACTAGATACGCACACTTAGCTCACGGTCTGCCTCATGAGTCATCCCAGTTGAGCTTTACCAAATGTTTTGCCCCACCTAACAGCCTGCCCACATTCCAAATCCTGGCAGGTCGCACGTTTTATTAGCACAGCACCCCTCTCCTAGCGGCCAGCTTCTCTATTAGGCCACGTTATGCTCCAGCCACACAACTATGAAGCGCAGACGTCTCACACAACAAAGCTTTCTCATGCTGCAGGCCCACCTCAGGCTGGCAGGGGAAGGGGGGATTCTCTTCAATGTGACCACTCTCGGACCCGTACCGATGAACAGAGATCTCAAATGTTTCCAGGCACCTTGCCAGGGATAAGAGAGCTGTTGAGGGGCTCACACTGGCAGTGGAAGTTCTAAGGGGCCTACAACCACAGGGGCTGCAACCCCACCATATGCACAAAAGCGGGGGCAGATGGCAAACAGCACTAATGACAACGACGGAGCTGAGGCCAGAATGTGAGAGAGATCTGCATTTTGGGGATTAGGGCCTAGTCAGGCAGGTAGGAGATGATGTTCAAAAAGGGAAAAGAAGCGTGATGAAAGACTGGTTTCTACAGAGATAGATTAGAAAGCTGAAGCCTGAAAAAACAGTGAAGGAGACCCATGCAAATTTCTAGGCCCTGGAGGTCCAAATAAGGTTTTCTAAGTCCCTCAGGCCATGACAGGTTCAGTCCAGACTTGTCTCCCAGAGTGTTTCTCTGCCATCCCTACTCTAACTGGGACTTATTGGTGGTGTTTCTCTCCTAAGGCCAGATGCTTTGCACAGAACATTAGGAAACTCCAGATGTAAAGGTAAGGCACAACTGAGAATCACCTGCCCAGGGCAGCAACACAGTGTGAAGGAAAACAGGCCACTCAACCCAAACTTACACCTGAGACAGAGGCAACAGAAAAATCAGAAAAGGACTTTAGAACACATATAATCAAAATCTCAGACCTAAAGACGACTTTTGAAATAAACCATAACATATGAAGAGGCACTTATGAAACAAGAACAGGTAGTTTATAAAAAAGAACCAGTCAGAGACCCTGGAAATTTTTTAAAAAGCAATTACTAAAATAAAAAATGAAAACTCAGTCAACAGTGCTCTGGTTTGGATGTTCCCTCC